GAGGACACACAAATGTATGTGTGTGTGCATGCATGCACACACATACACGTACTTGCGCAGAAGAGGTCAAACACCTCCCCTCTCGGAGCACATCCAGAGGTAGCGCCTGTAGAAATTGGCAAGATGCTAATCAACACATGTAAATATTCAGTGTCCTCCCCTGGATGCAAACATTCACCCCATTTCCCTTCTACTTCACCTGAATCCTCAATCAAGCCTCGCTTATGGGTGGCAACAAAGCAGTTCTCTGTCCTTAAGGAGAGAGAAGGTGGCTCTTTCAAAGCACACCAGGTGGCCTTATCTCCTGGGCCTCACCTGCCCTCCACTCTCCTTAAGAAAATCTGTTACCAGCCATTGTATTTCCAATTTCCACTTGCCATCCATCTGTCCGACCAAAAACCCAACCATCTGCCCTGCCGACTTCGCCCCCAACCCTGCTGGTCAGGTCACCCCTTCTGTTCCTTGAAAAGCTCCTGAGCAAGCTCACCTTCTCCAGCAGGCCTGCTGACTACACAGTTCCCAGGGTCTCCTCCTTCCTGGTCACTCTCGGTGGACTCTGTGTCTGTGACTCCGTTAATGGCTGCCTTCCCTCCCACTCCCAAAGTTTGCTGCCTGTTTGATACCACTTGGAGGTGTGATTCCCAAGAGGGCAGTGGCTTATGTATCTGTGTGACTTATGGTGTCAAAGGTCCCAAGGGACCAGCTTAGCTGAAAAGTTAAGGGTTTGGATGATGAAAATGTCCTTGCTAAAAAGGGTCGTATAAATGAGGCTTCATGGGGCAAATTTACACTAAGCCAGTCTGGTTAAGAGCTTAAAGCTCTGCAAAGCGAGGAGTTGGATGGACTGATGTCACAGGACCCTTCCATCTCTGACCTCCTCTGAGCTAGAATGTTAGCCCTGGGGGCCTTGCCCTGCCAAGCCTGGACTGGAGGAGAAGGAGGAGGCGGGGTGAGTGGGAGGGGCAGAGGGAGCAGAGGCGCCTGCAGCAACCGACACCTGCTCCAGCCCTGCCTGTCCACTACCAGTCAATCCAGAGCCTCAGCAAGCAGCAGCTGGAAACGGGGAAGAGGGAGCAGACAGGAAGCGGGAGGTCAGCTGTACACCCAGGTAAGTGGGTGCTCACACCTGGCTGCCCACCCTTTCTCAAAAGCAATTCCATTTCTGTTCTCAGGGTAATAGAACTTCTACCCTCAGAGGAGTCAAAGAGGAGGCAGAACTATGGCAGGTAAGAGAAGAACTAATCTCCCCTCCCCAGCCGGCCCCATCTCCTTCCCTCCTGCATTCTCCAGGAAAGCTCCGGAAGTCCCACATCCCTGGAGTGAGCATCTGGCAGCTGGTGGAGGAGATCCCTGAAGGCTGCAGCACGCCGGACTTTGAGCAGAAGCCCGTCACCTCGGCTCTGCCAGAGGGTGAGCCCAGAGGGGAGCTGCGGAGGGGAGGCTCAGTCTCCCTACTCGTCTCTTCCTGCTGCAGGGAAAAATGCTGTCTTTCGGGCTGTGGTCTGTGGGGAGCCCAGGCCCGAGGTGCGTTGGCAGAACTCCAAAGGTGACCTCAGTGATTCCAGCAAGTACAAGATCTCCTCCAGCCCTGGCAGCAAGGAGCACGTGCTGCAGGTAAGAACCGTAGCTCTTCCCCTGACCAGGGTGCCCTGTTCCTCTGCCCTTGGCCTCTCTGCAGATCAACAAGCTGACAGGCGAGGACACGGATCTGTACCGCTGCACAGCAGTAAATGCGTACGGAGAGGCCGCTTGCTCAGTGAGACTCACTGTCATCGAAGGTGGGCTTTTCCCTGAGTTTGTCTCATCAGTGCGACTCCTTCCTCTCCTCCCTGGATGTTGCAGTTGGCTTTCGGAAGAATCGGAAGAGGCACAGGGAACCGCAGGAAGGTAGGCAGATTTGTCAGAAACCTCCTTGGGGGGGACTGAGGCCTCATTCCTGCTCCTTTTTCAGACCTCAGGAAGGAGCTGATGGACTTCCGGAAGTTGCTGAAAAAGAGGTGGGTTTGGGCCTGTCCATGAGGGATTTTGGCTGGCCTCTGACCTGCTAGCCTTGCTCCCCAGGGCCCCACCAGCCCCCAAGAAAAAGATGGACCTTGAGCAGATATGGCAGCTGCTGATGACAGCAGACAGGAAGGACTACGAGAAGATCTGCTTGAAGTATGGCATCGTCGACTACCGTGGCATGTTGCGCAGGCTGCAGGAGATGAAGAAGGAACAGGAGGACAAGATGGCACAGGTGCCTCACCCCATTCCCACCCCTCACTCCATGCTCTCCTGCTGGGTGTTTGTCTGCTTTGTAGTACATCAACACCATCTCCAGCTTAAGACACATCAGGGTCACCAAGGATGGGAATGCAAAGTTTGACTTGGAGCTGGATCTCAAGGATTCTCAGAGCAAGATTTACCTGTATAAGGTGAGGCTGGAGGGGCTATGGGTGGGGGGGATAGGCCCGCCTCCTCTTCCTTTTCTGGCCTTAGGATGGTGAGATGATCCCCTATGGCTTCAACAACCAAACCAAGCACTGTCTGCGCCGGCTGGGGAAGCGCTATGAGTTCCAGATTCAAGACCTGAGGCCTGAGGACTCTGGCATTTACCAGGTCAAGGTGGAGGATGCTGTGGTCTTCTCCACAGAACTGGAGGCCAGTGGTGAGTGGTCTACACTGCCGAAGTTGGAGTTGAGCTGATATCCCCATTCCTATTTCCCCGGCAGCCATCCCCCCAAGAGTGGTGGTCCCACTGGCGGAGACCCACTGTGAGGAGCAGGGTGACGCAGTCTTTGAATGTACCCTCTCCAGCCCCTGCCCTAGTGCAGCCTGGCATTTCCGGCACCGGCTACTCCACCCCAGTGACAAATATGAAGTGTATGTGTCCCCTGACGGGCTGACCCACCGGCTGGTGGTGAGGGGGGCACGTTTCTCAGACATGGGCCCCTATTCGCTGGGCACCGGGCTCTACACTTCCAGCGCCTGGCTGGTGGTTGAAGGTGAGTGCTTCAAAACTCTGTCTTTCTCTGCCTGACCTTCCATATGAATAACCCCTCACTGAAGCTGGGAAGGATAAAGACCTTCAGTCCACAAGTGCTGACCACAAACTGCAGAGGCAAGGAGCCCAGGCATCAGGAGCAGAAGAGTCTGGGAGCATCGAGAGCCAGGGAGAGAAATCCAGAGAGCAGGGCCCCAGGGGGGGCTCCCTTGAAGGGGCTGGGCCGGCTTCTGGGCTCCAGCACATAGCCAGCCCAGACAGGGATGGCCTTGGCAGACATGGCTACTCCTTGATGGGGGACAAAGGGACAGCTGACTCAGCCTGGGGCCCTGGACAGGAGGGCGAGGGCTTTCCAGTAGCAGAGGGAAGCAGAGCCACTCTTCCCAGGGAAAATCAATCCCACAGAGAGGGAGGCTGGGCCAGAAGCCTTGCAGAGAGGCCCCATCTACAGGGAGAGAGCTCAGAATCAGGGTTGGGCCTCCCAGAAAAACAACAGCAAGATCGTGGCAGAGACAGCAACAGTGATGAATGCTGGAGGAAAGCAGGAGGCTGGGAGGCTGGGTCCAGTCGGCTTCAGGCTGGAGGACTGGGGAGCAGCAGGGAAGGAAAGGAGCACAGAGGGGACAGTGGAAGACAACTGGACAGGCATGCCCCAGAGCAACTGTGGGATGCTCGACTGGGACCTGGGAGAGGAAAGAGCGACCTGCAGGGATGCCAGTCTGATCCTGTAGGGTCCTGGCCAAGAGGAAAGCAGATAGAGATTTCACAGGATGACAGCCTGGCTGAGATGGACAGAGGGGATGCTCCAAGTAGGGAAAGGGGGAGAGGAATAGTAGTGTGGGGTGGTGGGACTGGCCTGGGAGAAGCTGGAGACAGCAATGGGGCAGGAGGTCCTGGCACCCTGGAGCTTACTGGAGGAAGAGGTTCTGGCTCCAAGGTGGGCATGGCCCCTGAATCCTGGGGTTCTCAGGGAGGTAGAGATGCTGACTATGGGGAAGCCAGGGGCTACTGGGGGTCAGGAGAGTTGCTAGAACAGATACCTGGAGGCAAGGACTTCCAGGAACCATCAATATCAGGTGGTAGAAAATTCCTTCTGGGAGATGGGAGTCCTGAGATCAAAGCTGAAGACTCACTGCAGGAGGCAGATGGTATATGCCGGGGGGAGTCTGTAGTTACAGGAAGTGCCTACAAAACTGGCCCTGGAGGCCCAGGAGACCCCAGAGGCTGCGAAGGTGTCCTACAGGAGCTCAGGGGAAGGGATGGCCAGGAAACAGCTTGGGCCTCGGGTGAGGTAGAGTATGACCCCAGAAGCTTCCAGTCTTCCCAGGGCTGGACAGCAGGTCACAGAGCAGCAGGGGGTATTGGCAGAATAGAATCTAAGGGCACAAGTCCTTGGGATGACACACCATCTAGCCTCAGAAAAACTGGGGCCCACCATGGGCCTGGAGTGCTGGGGCCCAGTGGAGGACAAGAGGGTATGGGTGGTATCTGGGTGGCTGGACTGACGGAGTCTGGTCAGGGGGTGGATGCCAGAAGCCACTGGCTAAGTAGGGCTCCAGGCCTGGGTGCTCAGGGATCTGGGGGGACACTAGGAGATAAGAAAGGATTAAGAGGTCCTGGGTCAATAGGGTCTGAACCAGATTTCTGGAATGGGTCAGGGAGCTCCAGAGTAAAAGGACCCAGAGGTGAGACAGGCTATAAGGATGGCTTGGAAGGTCCCGGGAGAATGGAATCTAGGTACGAGGGTGGCTTAGGATATTCTAGGGAAATAAGCTCTAAAAGCGGGGCTGGTTATAGCTATGGCTCAGGGGTTCCAGGAGAAATGGGGTCCGGCCATGGTGCTGGTTGTAGAGTTTCCCCTAGGGCACCTGCGGGAGTGGAGTCTGAGGAAGGGGGTGGGTACAGGCATGGCTCCGGAGCGCCTGGGGGAGTGTGGTCTGGAAATGAAGATTCTGGCCCTGCAGGAGGAGGGTCTGGGAGAGTTGCCAGTCTTAAAAATGGCTCAGGTGGTCCTGATGGAGCACCCATGAATGACACCAGGAATTGGGCCTCTGCATGCCAGGCAGGCATGGACCCTAGGGGAGGGCACCATTCAGATGGTGGCCTAGGGAGTCCTGGGGTGACAGGGTCTGCGGGTAGAGGTGGTCTCAAGGCCCCTGGAGTAGTGGAGACTGTTGGGATGGGATGTGTGGAAGCAGAACCAGAGAGCTCTGGAAGAATAAGGCCTTGGGGTCAGACTGGAAATTATGGGGGCTTCAGAGCCTCAGAGGCCCTGGGGGCCTTTGGAGAAGGAGGCTATGAAGATGGCTCTGGGGGTCCAGGAGCCATGGGACCAGGGTCTCTGAGGGCAGGAAGCAAAGTGGGTGAGGGGGATGGGACAAGATGCCCTGGTGCTAAGGCCTCTGGAGCTGGAGCTGGTTATAGGGATGATACCAGGCACCCTGAGTCACTCGCACCTCACAATGGGGCCGCTTCTGGGAGCCAGTGGGCTTATGGGGCTGGCAATGTGCTGGGTTATGAGGATGGATCAGAACTTCCAGGGCCTCAGGGAACTGGGGTCAGAACAGCCTATGGAGAAAGGTCAAGGGGCCTTGGGCCTAGGAGTACAGGGCCAGGGGGTGAGGCAGGCTTTAGAGATGGTTCAGGAGGCCTCCAAGGAATGGGATCAGCAGATGGGCCAGGTTGTAGGAAGGGTATTGGGAGTTCTGGGGAAATGGGGTCAGTGGATAAGGAAGGTTATAAGAAAGATTTGGGGGCTCCTGAGAATATGGGTTCGGGGAGCAAGGCAGATTATAGGGATGGTGTAGGGGGTTCTGGGGCAATGGGGTCAATGGATGAAGCAGGTTATAGGAAAGATTTAGGGGCTCCTGAGGGAATAAGTTCAGGGAGCAAGGCAGATTATAGGGGTGGTTTACAGGATTCCAGGGAAGCGGGTTCAGGGAGCAAGGCAGATTATAGCGGTGGTTTAAAGGGTTCCAGGGAAATCGGGTCAATGGATGAAACAGATAATAGGAAAGATTTGGGGGTTCCTGAGGGAATGGGTGCAGGTTACAGGGCTGGTTTAAGGGGTCCTGGGGAGATGGGGTCACTGGATGAGTCAGGTCATAGGAATGGGATTGGAGGTTATGGGGAAATGGGGTCAGGTTATAGGGAGGATTTGGGGGCTCCTGAGGGAATGGGCACAGGGAGCAAGGCAGGTTATAGGGATGGCTTAAGGGGTTCTGGAGAAATGAGGTCAATGGATGAGGCAGGTTATAGGAAAAATTTGGGAGCTCCTGAGAGAATGGATTCAGGGAGCAAGGCAGGTTACAGGGGTGGTTTAAGGGGTTCTGGGGAAATGGGGTTAATTGAGGCAGGCTATAGGAAAGATTTGGGGGTTTCTGAGGGAGGGGGTTCAGGGAGCAAAGCAGGTTATAGGGGTGGCTTAGGTTCTGGGGAAATGGGGTCTGTGGATAAGGCAGGCTATAGGAAGGATTTGGGGGCTTCTGAGGCAATAGGTTCAGGGAGTAAGGCAGGTTTTACGGATGGTTTAGGAGGTTCTGAAGAAATGGGGTCAGTGAATAAGGCAGGTTATAGGAAGGATTTGGGGGCTCCTAAGGGAATGGGTTCAGGGAGTAAGGCAAGTTTTAGGGATGGTTTAGGAGGTTCTGGAGAAATGGGGTCAGTGAATGAAGCAGGTTATAGGAAGGACTTGGGGGTTCCTGAGGGAATAGGTTCAGGAAGTAAGGCAGGTTTTAGGGATGGTTTAGGGGGTTCTGAAGAAATGGGGTCAGTGAATAAGGCAGGTTATAGGAAGGATTTGGGGGCTCCTAAGGGAATAGGTTCAGGGAGCAAGGCAGGTTTTAGGGATGGTTTAGGGAGTTCTGGGGAAATGGGGTCAATGGATGAGGCAGGTTATAGGAAGAATTTGGGGGCTCCTGAGGGAATAGGTTCAGGGAGTAAGGCAGGTTTTAGGGATGGTTTAGGGAGTTCTGTAGAAATGGGGTCAGTGAATGAGGCAGGTTATAGGAAGGATTTGGGGGCTCCTGAGGGAATGGGTTCAGGGAGTAAGGCAGGTTTCAGGGATGGTTTAGGGGGTTCTGGAGAAATGGGGTCAGTGAATGAAGCAGGTTATAGGAAGGATTTGGGTGCTCCTAAGGGAATAGGTTCAGGGAGCAAGGCAGATTTTAGGGATGCTTTAGGGAGTTCTGGGGAAATGGGGTCAATGGATGAGGCAGGTTATAGGAAGGATTTGTGGGCTCCTGAGGGAATAGGTTCAGGAAGTAAGGCAGGTTTTAGGGATGGTTTAGGGAGTTCTGTAGAAATGGGGTCAGTGAATGAGGCAGGTTATAGGAAGGATTTGGGGGCTCCTGAGGGAATGGGTTCAGGGAGTAAGGCAGGTTTCAGGGATGGTTTAGGGGGTTCTGGAGAAATGGGGTCAGTGAATGAAGCAGGTTATAGGAAGGATTTGGGTGCTCCTAAGGGAATAGGTTCAGGGAGCAAGGCAGATTTTAGGGATGCTTTAGGGAGTTCTGGGGAAATGGGGTCAATGGATGAGGCAGGTTATAGGAAGGATTTGTGGGCTCCTGAGGGAATAGGTTCAGGAAGTAAGGCAGGTTTTAGGGATGGTTTAGGGAGTTCTGTAGAAATGGGGTCAGTGAATGAGGCAGGTTATAGGAAGGATTTGGGGGCTCCTGAGGGAATGGGTTCAGGGAGTAAGGAAGGTTTCAGGGATGGTTTAGGGGGTTCTGAAGAAATGGGGTCAGTGAATAAGGCAGGTTATAGGAAGGATTTGGGGGCTCCTAAGGGAATGGGTTCAGGGAGTAAGGAAGGTTTCAGGGATGGTTTAGGGGGTTCTGAGGAAATGGGGTCAATGGATGAGGCAGGTTATAGGAAGGATTTGGGGGCTCCTGAGGGAATAGGTTCAGGGAGTAAGGCAGGTTTCAGGGATGGTTTAGGGGGTTCTGAAGAAATGCGGTCAATGGATGAGGCAGGTTATAGGAAGGATTTGGGGGCTCCTGAGAGAATAGGTTCAGGAAGTAAGGCAGGTTTTAGGGATGGTTTAGGGAGTTCTGTAGAAATGGGGTCAGTGAATGAGGCAGGTTATAGGAAGGATTTAGGGGCTCCTAAGGGAATGGGTTCAGGGAGTAAGACAGGTTTCAGGGATGGTTTAGGGGGTTCTGAAGAAATGGAGTCAATGGATGAGGCAGGTTATAGGAAGGATTTGGGGGCTCCTGAGGGAATAGGTTCAGGAAGTAAGGCAGGTTTTAGGGATGGTTTAGGGAGTTCTACAGAAATGGGGTCAGTGAATGAGGCAGGTTATAGGAAGGATTTGGGGGCTCCTAAGGGAATGGGTTCAGAGAGTAAGGCAGGTTTTAGGGATGGTTTAGGGAGTTCTGGGGAAATGGGGTCAATGGATGAGGCAGGTTATAGGAAGGATTTGGGAGCTCCTGAGGGAATGGGTTCAGGGAGTAAGGCAGGTTTCAGGGATGGTTTAGGGGGTTCTGAAGAAATGGGGTCAGTGAATAAGGCAGGTTATAGGAAGGATTTGGGGGCTCCTAAGGGAATGGGTTCAGGGAGTAAGGCAGGTTTCAGGGATGGTTTAGGGAGTTCTGGGGAAATGGGGTCAATGGATGAGGCAGATTATAGGAAGGATTTGGGAGCTCCTGAGGAAATGGGTTCAGGCAGTTACACAGATTACAGGAATGGTTTAGGCAGTTCTGGAAAAATCAGTTCAGGGGATGAGGCAGGTTATAAGAATGTTTTAGGGGGTTCTGGGAGGAATCCATTAGGGAGCGAGGCAGGTTCTAGGGGTAGTTTGGAGGATTCTGGGTACATTTTGTCATGGAATGAGGCAGGTTCTAGGCAAGGCTTTGGGGGAACTAGTGGCATGGGGTCAGGGAGTGAGGTCAGTTATAGAGGAGGCTCAGGAGGATCTGGGGAAACGGGACCAGAGGGTAAGATGGGTTATGGAGATGGTTCAGGGAGGCTTGGAGTACCAGGCTCACTGGCTGGAATAGGACATGAGGCTGGACCCAGAGGCCATAAAGCCATGGGTCACAGGTCAGGATATTGGGTAGCATCAGAGGGTGACACGAACTCCAAGGATGGTCCAGAGCGAGCCAGGGAAACCAGGCTTGTGGATGGGGCAGGACCTGGGGTGGAACCTGGGATGGCTGGAATGCCAGGCACTGCAGGTGGCATGGCACACAGAGACAGCCTCAGGGGCACAGGGGTGCTGGGGTCTCAGGGAGGGCGACAGACTCTTTCAGATGAGCGAGGCTCCACCAAAGATCTTGGGGGCTATGGAACTTCAGGGATCCCTGAGGCCTCGGAGGCTGCTGGTGCCAAGGGAAAACCAGATGTCAAAGAATGGCAAGACAGTTCTGGGACTCCAGGGTCTTCTAGAGACAGAGGGGCTCCCAGGGTGAAGGATAGGTCTCCAGACCAAGCAGGGATAATGGGGGCTTCTGGGTTTCTTGATGGCAAGGGGGCAGTGGAAGGTGAGACCTGGGCAGGAATGGCTGCTCTAGGGTCTGGATATGAACGGGACATCTGGAAAGCAGGCCCAGGAATGACAGACAGGGGTAGAGTTGCTGGCCAGGGGGGGTTGGCATCTCAGGGAGGTGGGGACTCACTTTTGGGAGGCAGAAGGGTAGGCTCAGGGAGTTCAGTGGGGACAGGTCAGGATCTGGACAGCGGCTCTATGCCTGGGGGAAGGGGCAAGTCAACATCAGGGCCTGCTGATAGACAAGGGACGAGCAATGCTTGGGCTCCTGATTGGGAAAACCAGGGGTTTAGCCAAGGCAGCATAGATGCTGGGAAGCAGCCCGCAGGCTCCAGAGCTTCCGGTTCTCTGCAGGAGAAAGATGCCGCTTTTGGTGGGACCCATGAAGGGCCAGGGGGCTTTAAGGGTGGGGAGGGTGCACCAGGCCAAGAGGCGGCTGGTGGATGCCGAAGCCCATGGTCCCTGGATAGCAAAGGTTCAAGTCCTGGAAGGGGCAGTTCTGTTGATGCAGAGGACTCAGGTATCCTGGGCAAGGGGAATTCTACTGAGTGGGGGAATGCCCTCACCCCAAAACCTGGGGAGTCCGGACCTCAGGGAGCCTGGAATGGCTTAGATGGTCCCTTTGGCAGAAAAGCCTCTAGAGATAGGTCAGGAGGGACCCAGGACCTGAGCTCTCAGCGAGGCAAGGGACAGAGAGGAGGAAAGAGGTCCCTCGGGGAGCAGGGGTCCCTGGAGGCTGAGAATGGTGAGGTCCAGGGTCCTGGGGCCCTAAAGGAGGATGAAGGGCAGGGAGTGGAAGAGGCTGGGAGGTCAGGCAGGAGGCCTGGCTCACTCAGGAGCAGGTCTCAGGCACAGTCAGGGGCTGAGGTTGGAGGAGGAAAGAGAAGGGGAGCAGACGAGGCTGGAAGCATGGGGTGGCAGCCTATGGGAGAGAACTGGGGGTGCCTGGAGGAGATGCTGAATGAAGATCAGAGCCGGGAGCCCCCTGGTCACCTTGGTAGCAGGAGAAGTGGCAAAGACGGCAGGTTGGACATCTATGGAGAGAGGAGAGATGCTACCCGGAGTTCCACATCCAGATACAAGCCTGGCACTGGCAGTTTCTCCAAGGATGCCCAAGGTAGGTGCTTCTCTGCTGAGCTGGCTCCCATGCGGCCCTGGGGATTCCCTCTGTGTCTCTCCAGGCCCCATGGGCCACTTCTCCCAGGGCCTGGCTGACATGGAAGTGCAGCCGGGGGAGGCCGCCACACTCTCCTGTACCCTCACCAGTGACCTGGGACCTGGCACCTGGTTTAAGGATGGCGTCAAGGTACTGCCTCCCCTCACACCTTCTCTTTACCAGTGACCTTCTCCTGCTGTGGCCCTGTCTCCAGCTCACCACCCAGGATGGAGTCATCTTTAAGCAAGACGGTCTCGTGCACAGCCTCTTCATCACGCATGTGCAGGGGACCCAAGCTGGGAGGTACACCTTTGTAGCTGGTGACCAGCAGAGCGAGGCCACCCTGACCGTCCAGGGTAAGGCCCAGCCCTGCCCTGCCCTGCCCTGTGGTCTTCCTTGACTCTCTTGTTTTATTTCTAGATTCCCCTACCATTGCTCCAGATGTGACAGAGAAACTGAGAGAGCCACTGGTGGTCAAGGCTGGGAAGCCGGTGATAGTGAAGATCCCCTTCCAGAGCCACCTCCCCATTCAGGCTGCCTGGAGGAAGGACGGGGCTGAGGTGGTGGGCAGCAGTGACAGGGAGGCCCAGGTGGACCTGGGGGATGGCTACACGCGGCTGTGCCTCCCCAGCGCAGGCAGGAAGGACTGTGGCCAGTACAGCGTGACACTGAGGAGTGAGGGAGGCTCTGTGCAGGCCGAGCTCACTCTGCAAGTCATAGGTACCAGCCCTGTCTTCCCCCAACTAAGGCCTTCCTCTTCCCGCTCCTCTCTGTGGGTCCCCAGACAAGCCTGATCCCCCACAAGGCCCCATGGAGGTTCAGGATTGCCATAGGGCTGGCGTCTGCCTCCGCTGGCGGCCCCCAAGGGACAATGGGGGCCGGACTGTAGAGTGCTACGTGGTGGAGAGACGGCAGGCTGGCAGGAGCACTTGGCTGAAGGTGGGCGAGGCCCCCGCTGACAGCACCACCTTCACGGATGCCCATGTGGAGCCAGGCAGGAAGTATACCTTCCGAGTGCGGGCTGTGACCTCAGAGGGGGCTGGCGAGGCCCTGGAGTCTGAGGAGATATTGGTGGCTCCTGAGGGTGAGAGAAAAGGCTGGGGCTGGGGGTGGGGGCTCTGGCTGACTGGAATCTTTCTTACCCCCAGCTCTCCCCAAGGCCCCTTCCGCGCCAGCCATCCTGTCGGCCTCCAGCCAGGGCATCACACTGACATGGACAGCACCTCGGGGCCCCGGCAGCGCCCACATCCTGGGCTACCTGATCGAGAGGCGTAAGAAGGGGAGCAACACCTGGACGGCAGTGAACGACCAGCCGGTGCCTGGTGAGCATTGTCCTGGCTTCCAGAGCTTCCTTGGGTGGGACTCACATGGGCGGGCTGTTCACAGAGAGGAGGTGGACGGTGGCGGACGTGCGGCAGGGCTGTCAGTATGAGTTCCGGGTCACAGCTGTGGCTCCCTCAGGTCCCGGAGAGCCTGGACCTCCATCGGATGCTGTCTTTGCTCGGGACCCCATGAGTAAGTAGGGCACCAACCCAGGATGGGGGTGGGCCATTCCTGACTCTCCCATGGTGCCTGGCAGGACCCCCTGGGCTGGTGAGGAATCTCCAAGTCACAGACAGATCGAACACCAGCATCACTCTGAGCTGGGCTGGGCCAGACACCCAGGAAGGGGATGAAGCCCAGGGGTATGTGGTGGAGCTGTGCAGCTCAGACAGTCTCCAGTGGCTCCCGTGCCATGTGGGCACCGTGCCAGTCACCACCTACACGGCCAAGGGGCTTCGGCCTGGAGAGGGCTACTTCGTGCGGGTGACAGCAGTTAATGAAGGAGGCCAGAGCCAGCCCAGTGCCCTGGACACATTAGTGCAAGCCATGCCTGTTACTGGTGAGTGCTGCCTCCTTCCCCGACCCCTGAGCAGGGAGGTAACCAGTCCTCTTGTGCGTTTCAGTCTGTCCCAAGTTCCTCGTGGACTCCAGCACCAAGGACTTGCTGACAGTCAAGGTCGGGGACACAGTTCGTGTGCCCGTCTCCTTTGAAGTGAGTGTACCTGCAGGGGTGTGGGGAGGGAACTTCTCAACTTTTCCTTCCTCTCCTTTCTCAGGCCATGCCCATGCCTGAGGTGACCTGGCTGAAGGATGGCTTGCCCTTGCCCAAAAGAAGTGTGACTGTCACTAAGGATGGCCTCACCCAGCTTCTGATCCCTGTGGCTGGACTCTCAGACAGTGGTCTCTACACTGTGGTGCTGAGGACCCTGCAGGGGAAGGAGGTTGCCCACAGCTTCCGTATCAGGGTGGCAGGTGAGGCAGGCCTTGCTCTGGGCTCTGGACGCCACGTGACCTCCCTCTGCCGTCTCTCCTGAAGCATGCCCGCAGGCCCCTGGGCCCATCCACCTGCAGGAGAACGTGCCTGGGACGGTGACGGCCGAGTGGGAACCCTCTCCTGACGAGGCCCAGGATGTCCCGCTGCACTACGCGGTGTTCACACGCTCCTCAGCGCACGGTCCCTGGCACGAGGCAGCCGACCGCATCCACACCAACCGCTTCACCCTCCTGGGCATCCTCCCCGGCCACGAATACCACTTCAGGGTGGTGGCCAAGAATGAGCTGGGGGCCAGCAAACCCTCGGACACCAGCCAGCCCTGGTGCATCCCCCGGCAGCGCGGTAAGCAGCCCCTGAGAGGGAGGAGCAGGCAGACCCTCTTCTCTCACCCCGGCTTTCACCACAGACAGGTTCACAGTGAAGGCTCCGTGCTACCGGGAGCCCGACCTGAGCCAGAAGCCCCGGTTCCTGGTGGGCCTGCGGTCCCACCTGCTGCCCCAGGGCTGCGAGTGCTGCATGAGCTGTGCCGTGCAGGGCTCGCCCCGGCCCCACGTCACCTGGTTCAAGAATGACCGCAGCCTGGAAGGAAACCCCGCGGTGTACAGCACTGACCTGCTGGGCGTGTGCTCCCTCACCATCCCCAGCGTATCCCCGAAGGACAGCGGGGAGTACAAGGCTGTGGCTGAGAACACGCTGGGCCAGGCAGTCAGCACTGCCACCCTCATTGTCATAGGTAATGGTGGCTGCCCTGGCAGTGGGGCAGGACTGAACCAACTGGAATATCCTGTGTCTTGCAGAACCCAGCACCTAGCCTCACCTCACCCTGGGATGGTCCTGGACCCTTGAAGCTTCACTTCCGACACCTGCACTGGCCCGGGAAGCCAATCCCAAGGATGGAGGCTGTGCCCAGAGCCCCAGGAAAATGGGAGTGAGAAGATGCCTGGCGAGGTTTTGGCCAGGAGGACGTGAAGTCCTTGGGGAAGAAAAACAAGGGAGGAGGGCATTCCACCTCCTGGCTCCAAGCTAAGTCACTCAACAGAATGACAGCGAACCTCCTGGACCCTCACCATATGGGTTTCTTTCTTCTTCGCTTCAGGAGATCCAGAGGGCACCTGCCTGCAGGATGGGCCGGCTCCTTATTTTCCTGGGCTGAGCCGTTTGGAGGGAGGGTGGGCACAGCTGGGCCTGCTGTGACCACTGGGAGGGAAGAGGAGAGGAGGTCAGAGGACCTGGGTGAGGACTAGGGCATCAAGGTCGTGTGTGTGGGTGGGGGCAGCCTCCACCTCCTGGATTCAAGAGATTCCAGGGGTGCAGCAAGTGCTTTCTATGCGTTTCTTCATTAAAACATTAGGCTAATACAGGCAGATCATTGGCAAATTTACTTGGGGTGGGTGTG